TTGGGTGAATCCTGCTGCTTCATGTTCTCTTCAGGGTTCGGGTCCTCCATGGTGCTGGGACCCTTCTAGTCAGGAGAGGAGCGTGCATAAGTGAAGCTGTTCATCTGTTACCAGTCTTAGAGGGCACCCTAAGTCTATGACCTTTGACATCGCCAGAGGCTCTCCTTGCCTGCCTTTGACCCCTACGACATACTATCTCCTTGAACTCTAATTGATGGAGTTCTTGCTAAAAGAAGCTTCAAACCTCCCAAAGGACTGGATTTCCTGGGTTTGGGACTCCCCTAGAGTCTTCTCACTGGTGTGACCTATGACCTGCTGCATCAAACTAACTCCCTGAACTCAGCGTGGAAGCCTTGATCTTTGACACCAGCGTCATCCCAATCTCAAGTGTCTTGGGGCAGGTAGTGATACCCACCCTTTATCCCAGTTCTTCCCGGGAAACATCCTCTGACATCCTGTGATTTTTGTTCCGCCCAGAGCCCCCGCCTCCCACGCGCGCTTGCAGCTGCTATCCCGCTACCCTCAAGCGCTGCCTACAGGTTCCTGCTCCCAGGCCTCAGTTTTCCTCCTTACAGCAGAGGGCTGCCTTTCGCTGCGCCTGTCAGCCGCTGGCTACAGCGCCGCCCCAGAGAGAAGTGGGATAGGGACCACTCAGTCTCAGGGCCCCCGTGGTTTCCGCGCCCTTTTGCCAGATGAGCCTCTCGGAGCCGAGATCCCGGATTTGCCATCCGGCAGTAGTATAGTCGCACCAGCCCGGTCCTCAAAATAACGGGAGGGGTCCTTCTCTGCCCTATGGCGCGTTTGATGACGTTCAGCCTCCCGCGGCTTAGCTAGCTAAGCCTTTTGCGCATGCGTGGGTAGGCTCTCGTGGCGCGCAGGCGCGTTGACTCATTCATTGTTCTAGGCCCTGAGGCCGCCAAAGAGGGGCGTGCACACTTCGGCCGTTCTGCGCAGGCGCGGCGAAGGGCTGGGTCTCTGCTGTCGGCCTTCCAAGACACACCCCCTTGGGAGAGGGAGTGACGTCAGGTTAAAGCTACCGGGACGGGTCCCGGCATCTCTAAATCACCGCTCCCTGGCCTCTTCGGCCTCCGTCCGCCGCGGCCCAGGGGCCGGGCTTCTCAGCTGCTGACCTACTGCCACCGACTGCGCTCTCTCCCGTGGGTCGGCTTTTTGCTCGGTTGGTGATTTGGAAGGGGGAAGGGGAAAGATGACCCAGGTCTTCTCTACCCGTTGCTTTCCAGCCATGCCTCCGCCGCAGGGTGACGTGACCGCCTTGTTCCTGGGGCCTCCGGGCTTGGGGAAGTCCGCGCTGATCGCAGCGCTGTGCGACAAGGATGTGGAGACGCTCGAGGCCCCCGAGGGACGGCCGGACTCCGGGGTTCCCAGCCTAAGAGCTGCGGGCCCAGGCCTTTTTCTGGGCGAGCTGAGCTGCCCACCCGCAGCGCCGGGGCCCTGGGCGGCGGAAGCCAACGTGCTGGTACTGGTGCTGCCCGGACCCGAGGGGAACGGGGAACCGTTGGCTCCAGCCCTGGGAGAGGCAGCGCTGGCCGCCCTGGCCCGAGGGACCCCGCTACTGGCTGTGCGGAACCTCCGTCCTGGGGATTCACAGACTGCCGCCCAGGCCCGTGATCAGACAGCAGCTCTGCTGAACAGCGCGGGGTTAGGAGCTGCGGATCTGTTTGTGCTACCGGCGAACTGCGGCAGCAGCGACGGCTGCGAGGAGCTAGAGCGCCTCCGGGCGGCGCTGCAGAGCCAGGCAGAAGCGCTGCGGAGGTGAGTGCCGGCTTTCTGGCTGGGTCCGTTAGACCTTTGACCCTGTCCCTTCTTGTCCCCACAGGCTCCTGCCACCGGCGCAGGATGGCTTCGAGGTGTTGGGTGCAGCAGAGCTAGAGGCTGTGCGTGAGGCCTTTGAGACCGGCGGCCTTGAGGCTGCGCTGTCGTGGGTGCGCTCAGGCCTGGAGCGCCTGGGCAGCGCACGGCTAGACCTGGCCGTGGCTGGCAAGGCTGACGTGGGCCTTGTGGTGGACATGCTGCTTGGATTGGATCCTGGCGACCCAGGCGCTGCGCCTGCTTCGGTCCCCACAGCACCCACTCCCTTCCCAGCCCCAGAGCGCCCGAATGTGGTGCTCTGGACCGTGCCTCTGGGCCACACGGGCACTGCCACCACCGCGGCCGCCGCCTCTCACCCAACGCACTACGACGCCCTCATCCTCGTCACCCCTGGGGCCCCCACTGAGAAGGACTGGGCCCAGGTCCAGGCCTTGCTGCTACCAGATGCGCCTCTTGTCTGCGTGCGCACAGACGGCGAGGGCGAGGATCCGGAGTGTCTGGGAGAAGGCAAGATGGAGAATCCCAAGGGCGAGAGCTTAAAGAACGCAGGTGGAGGGGGATTGGAGAATGCACTCAGTAAGGGAAGGGAGAAATGTAGCGCTGGATCGCAGAAAGCAGGCAGCGGGGAAGGTCCTGGGAAAGCTGGCAGCGAGGGTTTGCAGCAGGTTGTCGGCATGAAGAAATCAGGTGGTGGCGACTCAGAGCGGGCCGCTGCGTTAAGCCCGGAGGACGAGACGTGGGAGGTGCTGGAGGAGGCGCCGCCGCCAGTGTTCCCCCTACGGCCTGGCGGACTCCCAGGGCTATGCGAATGGCTGCGGCGAGCGCTCCCCCCAGCCCAGGCAGGGGCACTGCTGCTGGCGTTGCCACCAGCATCTCCCAGCGCTGCCCGAACCAAGGCTGCGGCGTTGCGAGCCGGGGCGTGGAGGCCAGCTCTGCTGGCTAGTCTGGCGGCGGCGGCGGCACCACTCCCAGGGCTGGGCTGGGCATGCGACGTGGCACTTCTGCGGGGTCAGCTGGCGGAGTGGCGACGGGGCCTGGGGCTGGAACCCACGGCACTGGCTCGACGTGAGCGTGCCCTGGGCCTGGCTTCTGGAGAGCTGGCAGCGCGCGCTCATTTCCCAGGCCCGGTGACGCGCGCCGAGGTGGAAGCAAGACTGGGCGCCTGGGCGGGCGAGGGCACTGCTGGGGGCGCAGCACTGGGGGCTCTCTCCTTCCTGTGGCCTGCGGGTGGTGCAGCGGCGACAGGTGGCCTGGGCTACCGAGCGGCTCACGGCGTCCTGCTGCAGGCTCTCGATGAGATGCGGGCTGATGCTGAGGCTGTGCTGGCACCCCCTGAGCCTGCCCAGTGAGGAGTGGGAGGGGGCTTGGGAGTCCAGACTCTGACAGGGGATGCCTGGGCTTAATCCTGGGTGCTTGAAGGGGATGTGGACTCTTGACTTCCAGCTGGGATGTGTGACTTCTTATCACCTGGATTCAGAGAGTCTGGGGGACAGGAATCCTGATTTTTTTTTTTTTTTTTCTTTTTTTTGTGAGACGAAGTCTCTTGTTGCCCAGGCTGGAGTGCAATGGCGCGACCTCGGCTCACTGCAACCTCCGCCTCCCGGGTTCAAGCGATTCTCCTGCCTCAGCGTCCGGAGTAGCTGGGATTACAGGTGCCTGCCACCACACCTGGCTAATTTTTGTATTTTTAGTAGAGACGGGGTTTCACCATGTTGGCCAGGCTGGCCTCGAACTCCTGACCTCAGGCGATCGACCCGCTCCGGCCTCCCAAAGTGCTAGGATTACAGGCGTGAGCCACCGCCCCTGGCCAGGAATCCTGATACCTTTGGGAACCATGGTGAATGACATCTAGACCCTTCTGTCCTGAAGGGAGTTGGTGGCCCAGACTCTAGCAGGGACTATGTCTTTGTCTCCTAGGGAGTAGAAACTGGAGTTACTGGATGTTTAGTCCTCCAGGGAGGCTGGTAGAAGTCCTGTTTCCTAATTGGTGGGGAGGTGTCCATGACTGGGACCTGAACTCCAGTATAGGGGAGGGAGACCTGAGCGCCCCAGGGAGCTGGAACTCTTGGGCTTCAGAGCCTCAGAGGGAAACAGGGTCTACATTTCTCTGGGAGAAAAAGCCTGCACACAGGTCCCCAAGGAGCAGTGGGCTTTGAATCTTGATGGGGTGGCGGAGGCCCCTGGGGTCTGAGACTTCCGGGGTTCTAAGATGGCTGTGGACCTTGGTTCCTAAATATTGGGTAAGGGGAGGTCTGCATCTGGAGGAGGGATCGGGGGCTTGTGCGAGAAAGCTGGAGACTTCTTGATCTCTCCTGGGGAGTGGATGGGTTTCTATAATTGCCCTCCAAAAGCATGTAGGGAGGGTGGTCCCACAAAAATGAGGTGAGGTGGGTAAGAGGTCTGGGCATGGTGGGCTCTGGGAGTAGCCAGGGACCAGGAATGAGGTCTTTTGGGTGTGGAAGGGCAGTAAAGCATACCTCAGAGACAGCTCCTCCAAACCTTGTATTGGGATCCCGGCAACTGCCTCTGTGAGTGTGACTGGGAAGGGATATGACTGCCTTCATCTTCTAGGTGCTGAGCAATTCAGGTGATCTCTGGGGAGTCTGTTTCTCTGTCTCTTTTCTTTAGGAGTTTCTATCTTTTTTTGGCCTTTTTCTCCTGGTATTTAACCATAACCCTTTATGGCCTTGGTGTTTTGTGCACCTTCCTTTTCAGAAGAGCAGCTGTACTGCTGCACTGGTCCAAACACTTCTGTATGGACACCTCGGGTATCCCCAAGAGGCTCTGCTTTCTGATGTACATAGAGGGTGCTGCATTGAGCCAGGGGCCCACCAAATGGGTGGTCAGGCACTTGAGACCATGGGAATATGCCAGGAGTGAATGAAGCAAAGGCAGAAACCACAGTGCCTGGAATGTTCTAGGCTGCTAGCCACATGTGGGGGAAAAGTTGCAGGTTACAGAATTCTTCAGTGTCAAAAACAGAAAAGGAGGATCTGAGAATCCAAGCGATAGAATCCCTTTTGTCGTAGACAGAAAGAGCAAAGTCCAGAGAGGGCAGGCTTGAGGCCCAACAGCACACAGTAAGGCCCTGTGGGTCTGGCCCTTGCCTATTCTCATTCACTGCCCCTTCCCACTCCTGTCCAGCCTGATAGACTTTCCTTCTTTTTTTTTTTGAAATGGAGTCTCACCTTGTCACCCAGTCTGGAGTACAGGGATGTGATGACTGTAGCTGAGATGACAGGCATGTGCCACCACACCTGGCTAATTTTTGTAGTTTAGTAGAGAAGGGATTTCACCCTGTTGGTCAGGCTGGTCTCGAACTCCTGACCTCAGGTGATCCACCCGACTCAGACTCCCAAAGTGCTGGGATTACAGGTGTGAGCCATCATGGCCGCCTGACTCTTTCTGATGCCTGAGTGGCTACCTTGAGTCCTGCCTGGGGACCCATGCACCTGCTGTTCTCTTTCCTTCAAGGCTCTACTCACAACTTCCTGTTCTACTCTCAAACCTTCCTGTGACGGGCTCAGTCAGATCTCAGCTCACGTATCCCCTCAGAGAGGACTTCCCCTCCCTGACCACCCTATCTGAAGTAGCTCACATTCCCCCACTATTCATTTCGGCCAGTTGAGTTTCCTTGTAGCAATTATTACTGTCAAAAATGATCTTATTTATTTACCTGTTTATTGGCTTTTGACCCGTTGCCTGTCCTGTTCTCTGTTGTTTCCCCAGCATCTAGAACAATAGGTGCCTGACACAATAGGTGCTTCGTAAATATTTATTATTATTATTATTATTTTAGAGACAGGGTCTTGCTCTGTTGCCCCGGCTGGAATACAGTGGGATGATCATGGCTCACTGCCATCTCCAACTCCTGGGCTCAAACGATCCTCCCACCTCCGCCTACAGAGTAGCTGGGACTATAGGTACACAGCACCAAATTTTCTGTAGAGACGGGGGTCTTGCTTTGTAGCCCACACTAGTGTTGAACTCCTGGCCTCAAGTGATCCTCCTGCCTTGATGGGATTACAGGTGTGAGCCACCACACCCAGCCTAAATGTTTATTTCATTGGTCAGTGTCAGAACTAGGATTGGAATTTAGATTGTTAATCTCTTGCCACAAGATAGGAAAATGGAGCAAGATGAGGAGAAAAAAGCATTTAATGGGAGAGAACACCCTTGTCTGAGGTCAGGGACCTGGGAAGCAAGCACGACTTTGCCACTGTCACTGTGTGTTACTTGGACAGTGCCTTATTTTCCCATCTGTGAAATAAAAGAGCTGGATAAGAACCTTAGTTTTGAGATCCTGTCTCCCTTAAAAGCTGAAGACAAAGGTAACTGATCCAAGGGCAGACAAGGGATGGTACCATCATCTCCAGCTTGGACTCCCACTGCTGACAAAATTTGTCCCTTCAAAGTTGAGATAGCTACCATGGGGAAGAGCACTTAGTTCTATACTGAATGGCTCCAGGCATTTTCATGAAAGCTCTTTCAGCTTTGGGGAAGAATATTCATCCATATCTTTACCCCATCATATTAGTGTCTAAGCCCTGCAATCAGGCATGTCAGCCACGTGATGGAATGGGAGGGCTGCAGGGCAGCACTGTCCAGTAGAAACGAAATGCAAGCCACATATGTCATTTTAAGTTTTCTTTTTTTGAGATGGAGTTTCACTCCATCACCCAGGCTGGAGTGCAGTGGCACGATCTCGCCTCACTGCAACCTCCGCCTCCCAGGTTCATGTGATTCTCCTGCCTCAGCCTCCTGAGTAGCTGGGATTACAGGCATATGCCACCATGCCTGGCTAATTTTTGTATTTTTAGTAGAGATGGGGTTTCACCATGTTGATCAGGCTGGTCTGGAACTACTGACCTCAGGCCACCCGCCTTGGCCTCCCAAAGTGCTGGGATTACAGGCATGAGCCACCGCGCCCAGCTAATTTTTGTATTTTTATTTTATTTATTTATTTATTTTTTGGGAGACGGAGTCTTGCTCTGTCACCCAGGCTGGAGTGCAGTTGTGCGATCTTGGCTCACTGCAACCTCAGCCTCCCAAGTAGCTGGGATTACAGGCATGCACCATCATGCCCAGCTAATTTTTGTATTTTTAGTAGAGATGGGGTTTCACTGTGTTGGCCAGGCTGGTCTTGAACTCCTGACCTCAGGTGATCCACCGGCCTCAGCCTCCCAAAGTGCTGGGATTATAGGCGTGAGCCACTGCACCCGTCCTAATTTTTGTATTTTTAGTAGAGATGGGGTTTCACCATGTTGGCTAAGCTGGTCTGGAACTCATGGCCTCAAGTTATCTGCCCACCTCAGCCTCCCAAAGTGCTGAGTAAGCCAAGTTTTCTAATAGCCACATTAGACAAGTAAAAGGAAACAGGTTAAATTCATTTTAACATGTTTTACTTAACCCAATGTATCCAAAATAGCATTTCAACATGTCATCGGTTTTTTAGTTTTTTTTTTTTTTGAGATAGTGCTTCGCTTTGTTGCCCAGGCTGGAGTGCAGTGGCACAATCTCGGCTCACTGCAACCTCCACCTTCCAGGTTCAAGTGATTCTCCTGCCTCAGCCTCCCGAGTAGCTGGGATTACAGGCACCCGCCACCATGCCCACTAATTTTTGTATTTTTGGTTAGAGATGGGGTTTCGCCATGTTGGCCAGGCTAGTCTCAAACTCCTGACCTCAGGTGATCCACCCACCTCGGCCTCCCAAAGTGCTAGGATTACAGGCGTGAGGCACCGTGCCTGGCGTCATCGGTATTATTTAAATGAATTATGTTACGTTCTTTTGTGCTGTCTTCAAAATCTGTTATATATTTTACACTTACACCAAATCTCAATTACCATGGTACATTTTTATCTGAAATGCTTGACCTTTATTTTGATTTCATAAAATTCATAGTTGGAGAAGTAGATTCACATATCCAAGTTGTTCCAATTATATAATAGTTTTCCAAAAACTGAGATGGGTGTCCATTTTTTTTTTAAGTAAAGATGCAGGTCTGGTTATGTTGACCAAGTTGCTGGGTTGTTTTGTTTTGTTTTGAGACAGAGTCTCACTTTGTCACCCAGGCTGGAGTGCAGTGGCATGACCTCAGCTCACTGCAACCTCTGCCTCCCAGGTTCAACTGATTCTCTTGCATCATCCTCCTGAGTAGCTGGGACTACAGGTGTATGCCACCATGCCTGGCTAATTTTGGTATTTTTCTCAGAGACGGGGTTTCACCATGTTGGGCATGCTGGTCTTGAACTGCTGACCTCAGGTGATCCGCCCACCTCGGCCTCCCAAAGTGCTGGTATTACAGGCATGGGCCACCACACCTGGCCTCAGCTGTTCAATTAAAAGTAAATACAACTTAAAATTCTATGTTTCATTGGCAGTAGTGCAACATTAATACTGAGTAGCCACATGTGATTAGTGGCTATGGTATTGGACAGGGAAGGTACAGAATACTTCCATCAACATAGAAAATTCTATCAGTCTAGCTCTAGGGGCAGATAGTCCTTCCACTGACTTGGGCAAGTCACTCTACAAATGGCATCTACCTCACATGGTTATGGTGAGAATTCAGCGTATGTATGTACATGCAGGCACACAATATGCACACAGACACATAACATAGTACACCCTTTCCTGAAAAGCCTGACACATGGAGCTCAAACATGAGTGCCACCCACCCCTGGGCAGCACCAAGATGGCTCTAGTCTGGGTGCCTTTGTCTCACCCCCATGCCTTTGCTCGGAGTGTGCTCCTCATTTTTCTGCCACTTTGACCCTGTCTCTGATTTGGTCCTGTCTGACATCACTGCTATATGCTTTGCTCCTCTCAATTTCCTCTGCCCTCATGCCAGCAGGAGTCATGCCAGAGATCATATCTGAGAAAGCAAGACAATTTTGTGTGTGTGTCTGTGCCCATAGAGGAGTGCTGGTTGTGTTGATATAGTTGTAGATTGGTTGTGTTTACACAGTTGTATATATTGACACCCTTGAGTGTTATGACTTCTTTTGGGGGTGGTCGCCTTTTAAATCATAACTTTTAATGGGATTCCATTTTAGTCTTTGTGAAGACATAAGGTTGTTGGCAGGCATCTGTCCCTGGGAGCATCCAAGCAGAAAAGACTAAGACTCCCTTGTAGACAGATCACTGGCCGCCACTGAAGTGTGTCTGCATGGCACCACAGGGCTGGAAGACCCTTGAAGGCAGGAATTCAAGGAAATGTATGATGAATTTTGGCATTGCCATCAAAAGCAGAACAGGCATGGAAAACTTGGGTGAGTGGGCGAGACAACCTCCTCACCACAGCAGAGTTCCATCCATGCCTGGATAATGATGGAGGGATTTGTGTCCACTGCAGTGGGGAACCATGAAGGACACATCAAGGGTGTGGTTGGCCTGTGGTGCTCTTTGGAGGAATGAATAAAAATGAATAGAAATCCTATTGCGTGTCTGTTCTTTTGGAGTTTGAGGGAAAAGAAAGATCCTTGAGATTTTGACTGGGCTGGAAACCTAGACTCCAGCGTCTGGGGATAGGAGGGATGGTGGGGAATCCGCTGGGAAAAACTGGGCTGTGATCAAGAGAATTTATCAGTATCTGAGTTTTTCCACCCTGGAAGGAGTGCGGGCAGACTTACTGTTTAAACATTGGGAGCTTATGATGGTAAAGCGCCTTAGTTCTGGAGCCAGGTATACCCATTAATGACCCCAACTGGGCCAGCCTTTCTGTAGCCATGCCCTTGGATTGTTGCTCTCCTTCTAGGTTTGACTATGTGGTTTGCTTCAGCCACTAGAACAATAGCAAACATGATACAAGCAGAGGCTTGGAAAGTGCTTATGCGGCCGGGTGTGGTGGCTCACACCTATAATCCCAGCACTTTGGGAGGCCAGGGCGGGCAGATCACAAGGTCAGGAGATCGAGACCATCCTGGCTAACACAGTGAAACCCCGTCTCTCTACTAAAAATACAAAAAATTAGCTGGGTGTGGTGGTGCACACCTGTAGTCCCAGCTACTCGGGAGGCTGAGGCAGGAGAATAGCTTGAACCTGGGAGGCGGAGGTTGTAGTGAGCTGAGACTGCGCCGCTGCACTCCAGCCTGGGCAACAGAGCGAGACTTCTCTCAAAAAAAAAAAACCAAAGTGCTTATGCACTGGGACTTCCTCTCTTGCTCCCCTTGGGACCCCTACCACCACTGCCACATCCAAACCCCGGGCTGGCTGAGCATGGTGGCATATGGGTATAAACCCATAATCCCAGCACTTAGGGAGGCAAAGGTGGAAGAATTTCATGAGCCCAGGAGATCGAGACTAGCCTGAGCAACATGGCAAGACCCCCATCTCTACAAAAAAGCAACAACAACAGAATTAGCCAGATGTGGTGGTGTGCACCTGTGGTCCCAACTACATGGGGGAGGCTGAGGCAAGTGGATTGTTTGAGCCCAGGAAGTCGAGGCTGAAGTGAGCTATGATGGCTCCACTGCACTCCAGCCTGGGTGACAGAGCAAGACAATGTCTAAAAAAATAAAAAGAAGGAAAGAAAAGGAAAAGATCTGGGCTAACCTGCTGGGTAATAAAGGGAAAAGAGACACATGGCTCCGTCATCCTTGATCCCTGCCACCCATAGCCAACCAACCTCTGAAACAGAGCTCCCTAGCTGATAGGCAGCTGAACCCAGCTGAGACCAGCAAAAGAACTGCCCAGCTGATCCCAGACCAAGTTGCAACCCAGAGAATCATTAACTAAATAGGTGATTGTTCTAAACCACTAAATTTTGGAGTGGTTTGTTATGTAGCAAAAGCAACTAATACAGACTTGTTCTCTCTGTGTGTGATGTGGTCTCTTTCTCCCCAACAACATGACCCAATGATTAAAATCTTAAATTCTGCCACTTTTTAGCTGTGTGACTGCCAATGTGACAGCCTTCTGAGCCTCTGATGTCTCCTGAAAACAGAGATGTGAATAATAGTGCCTATGACATAGAGTTGTGAAAATAAAATGAAAAACAGCTTCTTAAGGGGTCATGGTGGTCATTTGTGCTATTAATGA